TGACTGGCGTCTGACCCGCCCCTTGACCCAAGCCTGTGATGACATGGTGCTGATTCTGGGGGGCATTAAAGCTGCTGTTTTAAAAGGCTCCTGTTGTGACTGTTTGGGAAGATGGGGGGTTTCAAGGGGGAAGGTTTTCCTTGGGGGGTTGGTATTATTCTGCATGGGTACAGAGTCCCTCTGCCCAGTCCTGGTCACTGTCTTGTGATTCTCAGTCCCCAACTTGTCCCCGGAAAAGAGTAGATAGGGTGGGGGCTAAGGACACCCCCGGGAGGGATGAGTCATAGGTGGGGGGCTGCCTCATGCCAGGAAGCATGTACCAGCTCCCACCCCAGGGGGCTGAGGGAGATAAATGGGCCCTGAAGCGGGGTAGAGGGTCAGACCACAGGACAGTAGTGCCTGGCCCCAGCCCCAGGCAGCCACAGCAGGCTGCCTTACCCCAGAAGCAGCTGGTGGCGGTAGGACTGGGTTGGGTCGGGATGGGAAGGGTCTTGGAGGTTGAGTGGATGTGGGGTTTGGCTTTATGGAGGGCTTGGACCCAGGGGACTCTGGGATCTCTGGCTGCTTTTCTGCCTCTGAGATCCGATTCCTGCCCTTCTGTTTCCTGGATCAGCTGCAAGCTCTCCTGCTGAGAACCGCCTGCCCTCCTGTGGACTCTGTGTTTCTGTCTGAATCTTTCTTTCCATCATGCTGTCTGTCTCTGGGATGGTTTCTGTCTGTCTTTTTCTTCTAGTCTCCATTTTGCTCTGCCTCCATCTCCTTCATCTCCCTCTCTTGCTGTCCCTCTGTCTCTGGATTTCTTTGTTTCTTTTTTTCTGTCTTGCTTTCTGCCTCTTTGTCTCATTCTGGCTCTCCTCTTGTCTCCCCTTCTCTGTCTCTGGCCTGGCCTGGCCTCTCTAACCCCTTTCTCGGTGTCTTCCTCTCTCTCCATCCCCCGCTCTGTCACTCTGCCCTTGCCATCTGTCTCTGTCCATGGACCCCAGTTGACCAGAGCCCCTGCCCTGAGCCCATTTTCTCCTTGCAGCCTGACCTCACGATGACCAGGTGTGCTCTGCTGTTGCTGATGGTCCTGATGTTGGGCAGAGTCCTGGTTGTCCCAGTGACCCCTATCCCAACCTTCCAGCTCCGCCCTCAGAATTCTCCCCAGACCACTCCCCGACCTGCGGCCTCAGAGAGCCCCTCAGCTGCTCCCACATGGCCGTGGGCTGCCCAGAGCCACTGCAGCCCCACCCGCCACCCTGGCTCGCGCATTGTCCTATCGCTGGATGTCCCCATCGGCCTCTTGCAGATCTTACTGGAGCAAGCCCGGGCCAGGGCTGCCAGGGAGCAGGCCACCACCAACGCCCGCATCCTGGCCCGTGTCGGCCACTGCTGAGCCTGAGAGAGGGGGTCACAGTGATAGGGCCACCCTGGATGGGAAGACCTGGAGGGCAGCCACACAGCTGGACGGATGCTGCCACATCTGGGCATACAGTGTCTGGACGCTGCCACATCTGGGCATACAGTGTCTGGACACTGCCACATGGAGCCACTGTCATGCAGGTCATATCAGATCTGAGTGCCCCACAGAGTCACAGTGTGTCTGGACAGCCTGGACATTGGACATTGCTAAGTTGGGTCACTGCCACATGGAGTCTTGCCATGCCTGTGTGCCCCACAGACCTAATATATGTCCGGACAGCTTGGATGCTGCCACGTAAGGTCACTGCTGTGGCGAGTCTTGCTATGTCTGGGTGCCCCATAGTCACAGAACACCTGGACACCGCCACATGCAGTCATCATCATGTTACTTTCAGGAGCCTCAACACGAGAGCTCAACACTGCCTCCGACCAGTCCCTCTGAGGCCCACAGGTCTGTCATCCCATAGGCCACCACACAGAGAAATGCTGGCTGAGGGTCACTTGCTTGCTCTGTGCCCCATGAGGCAGCACCTGCCCCAGATGGACGGGGCTGTGAGGGGTGTCTCCAGGCACAAAGGCCCGAACACAGGAAGCCTGTGACCATGGCAGCCTTGTCTTATGGGCGCATATGTGCGTGTGTGGCTGAGTCTCTGACAGCTGTGAGTGTGTGTGAGCAGGGTAAGGGTACGTGAGGGGTCTGAGAGGAGTGGGTGCTTGTCCCCCAAACCTGCATGAAGCAAGAACAACTCCTGGCCAGGCCCTGTCCTCCCCACGTACCCCTGCATCCCCAGCCTCGACCCAGGGACATGCAGGGCTCACAGGAGACAGGGCTCAGGCTGCCGGAGCTCCAACCAAACTCTGTCCCACTTCACGCACGGACTGTCCTGGGCAAAGGTGTTCACCTTTCCGAGCCTCGGTTTCCTTATCTGTAAAGCAAAGCGACACCAGCAAGCCTGTGAGCATTGTGTATATAGCAGACATGGAGGTCCTGCAGCAGGAGGTGCTCAATAAACACAAAGCGACTGAAGGATGGGACCAGCAAGCCTGTGAGCATTGTGTATGTAGCAGACATGGAGGTCCTGCAGCAGGAGGTGCTCAATAAACACAAAGCGACTGAAGGATGGGATGTGCGAGAATCCCAGTGGTGTGCACCCAGGCCGCGACACATGGTGGGTGAGTCATACCTGGCTTCTCTGCCTTCCTCCCCTCATCTGACACTGTGCTGCTTGCCTTTTAGTGTGCATGACCAACTGCCCAACTCTCATTGTCATGGTGGGCCTGCCCGCCAGGGGCAAGACCTACATCTCCAAGAAGCTGACTCGATACCTGAACTGGATTGGTGTGCCCACTCGGGGTGAGGCTTGGCCCCAGCTGTCTAAGGGGAGCGCTGTGAAAGCTGAGCCTCTCCTTCCCTCCAGAGTTCAATGTTGGCCAGTATCGCCGGGACGTGGTCAAGACCTACAAATCTTTTGAATTTTTTCTCCCCGACAATGAAGAGGGCCTGAAAATCAGGAAGTAAGTATATGTGTTGGGTGTGGGGGGAGAGGGCTGGGCTGACCCTGTGTTTTCTCTCCTGAAGGCAGTGTGCCCTGGCAGCCCTCCGTGACGTCCGGCGGTTCCTTAGTGAGGAGGGGGGACATGTGGCGGTGAGTGTGACACCCTGGTGACAGCTGGGAGTCAGAGGCTGAGTTAACCCTAGTTTGGTCCTAGGTTTTTGATGCCACAAACACCACCCGAGAACGGAGAGCGACCATCTTTAATTTTGGAGAACAGAATGGCTACAAGGTGAGGCCTCCTTGGCTCCTCTCCTTGGCGGACCACCACCCCGGCGCTTCTGGTCCTGCCGCAGACCTTTTTTGTCGAGTCCATCTGTGTGGATCCTGAGGTCATAGCTGCCAACATCGTGGTGAGTAGTGCATCTGACCTTGTCAGAAGGTCATATGTCCTTTCTCTGTGCCTGGCTCCGGCAGCAAGTGAAACTGGGCAGCCCTGACTATGTCAACCGCGACAGTGATGAGGCTACGGAGGACTTCATGAGGCGCATTGAGTGCTATGAGAACTCCTACGAGTCGCTAGATGAGGACCTGGATAGGTGAGTCAGGGCAGCGCCAGGCCCTGCAGCTGCACAGGCCTCTTTCTACTTTCTCTCTGGACAGGGACCTGTCCTATATCAAGATCATGGATGTGGGCCAGAGCTACGTGGTGAACCGTGTGGCTGACCACATCCAGAGCCGCATCGTATATTACCTCATGAACATCCACGTGACCCCCCGCTCCATCTACCTCTGCCGGCACGGGGAGAGCGAGCTCAACCTCAAGGGCCGGATTGGCGGGGACCCAGGACTGTCCCCTCGGGGCAGGGAGGTCAGTGCATGTGTCCCTGCGTGCGCACACGGGTGGGTCTGAGTTTGCTTATGATGTATTTCAGTTTGCCAAGAGTCTAGCCCAGTTCATCAGTGACCAAAATATCAAGGATCTGAAGGTCTGGACAAGCCAGATGAAGAGGACAATCCAGACGGCTGAGGCACTGGGTGTGCCCTATGAACAGTGGAAGGTCCTCAACGAGATCGATGCGGTAGTTACCGTCCCTCCCTCCCTGTCTACCTCTAGGAGGTGTGATGACTGTGGTATCTCCCTAGGGCGTCTGTGAGGAAATGACCTACGAGGAAATTCAGGATAATTATCCACTGGAGTTCGCCCTGCGGGACCAGGACAAGTACCGGTACCGGTACCCTAAAGGGGAGGTAGGTGGGATTTGGGGCTTAGTCCCAGCCACCCTGAGGGACCCCTCTCTGCTTGCCCTTGCAGTCCTACGAGGACCTGGTCCAGAGACTGGAGCCTGTCATCATGGAGCTGGAGAGGCAAGAGAATGTGCTGGTCATCTGCCACCAGGCTGTGATGCGCTGCCTGCTGGCCTACTTCCTCGACAAGGCAGCAGGTGTGGGCTGTGCCCCGGGGGAGGTGGGAAGGGGTGTGCTAGCCATCCCCCTCTGTGTCTACAGAACAGCTGCCCTACCTCAAGTGTCCGCTGCACACAGTCCTGAAGCTGACTCCTGTGGCATATGGTAAGGAAGCTTCCTGCACATTGACCATGGGTGTGGGGATGGATTTGCATCTTCCCTTTGGCAGGTTGTAAAGTGGAGTCCATATTCCTGAACGTGGCTGCTGTGAACACGCACCGGGACAGGCCTCAGGTAGCAATGGGGTCACTGCTGGGGTAGCGGGGTGGAGTGAACGCTCTGTGTTTTTATTGTACAGAACGTGGACATCTCAAGACCTCCAGAGGAAGCCCTTGTCACGGTGCCTGCTCACCAGTGACCATGTTCATCCACTGTGACCACTAGGCAGGCACTGCTCTCTGCAGAGGGGGTCATTCCAGGCCCTCCAGTGTGTGTGATAGTCACCATGCCATGCAGGGATATTCTTGAAGCCACACATGGCTGGCGGAACCCAGAGCCCCCACCCCAGCCCACCTGGCTCTTTGTTGACAGTCGGCGACAAGGTTGTGCGTGGCTCCTGACCTGCTGCTAAGAGTCACTTGACCAGACTGCATCTGCATGGGCTGCGCGGAGGTTGCCCAGCCCCAGTTTCTTCCGGCGCAGCTCTTAGGTGTTCACTCTCGCCAGCTCAGTTGGCTTTGTGAAGTGTGAAACCCTACAATGTGAAAGGAAAGTGCTTGCTGTGATGTTCCTACTGTGGCCCAGCTGCCCAGCATGGACCTGGTGACTCTCCACAGGGCCTCTACCATCCTCTCTGTGGCCACTTCCTGAGCCAGAGGCCAGGTCTTCATGGGGCCCTGAGCTTCTGCTGCCTCTGGTGAGAGGGAGAGCCCTTCCCATCCTTACCCACCAGGAACTAGAGCCCCAACCACAGCAGATGCTTCCTGGGCAGCCACTGGCCAGGCCGTTGTATCCATGTCACCCTTAGTTGTGGGCATTCATGAAAGCAATGCGCTTGCTTCAGCACATTGGGATGCACAGAAACGTGAGGGCAGGGGGGCAGTTGTGGTCGCCCCTCCCCAGTTGTGCATGTACCCGGCTACTTAGGTATGCTTAGGGGAGCTGGTGGCCAGGGGTGCCCCTTCAGGCCTGCTCTCACAGTGAAACCACTTCAAGACAGGGCAGGAAGTTACCTTCCTGGTGCACACACCGAAGTGCTCGAGGGAGAGGCTGCCGCCCCCTCTCCCCTTCCCTGGCTGTGGACACTGGCAGCCAATGGGGAGGCGGCCTCTCCCCTGTTGCTGCCCGTGTCCACACAGGAATGTACACTGGTGGCAGAAACATGCATTTGCCATAAATAATTCAGAAACACTTGTATGGTCCTGTAAAACTTCTCTGGTGTTTGTTGACTTCTGCCTGTGGGTCTGAGGAAGGGAGAAGGCAGAACCCATAGGCAGTCCCTGGGCAAGGGAGGATTTTCCCGGCCGCAGCACAGCCTTCCATTCATGTGCACGTGAGTCTGGTGAAAATGGCCTTGTGAAGTCCAGTGTCTGTCATGCCCCTGAGTTCTTTTGGTCCCAGAGAGGCAGCCTGGGCAGTCTGTTTACAGCTGGCAAACAGACTGGCTGGCAAGTTGTGGGGCTGGGTCAGAAAGTGTCTGGACTTGTAATCGGGTGCCCTGCTGTCCACAGGTGGACTCTGGGGAAGCCAGGCCCCTGGATCCCAAGTCCTTTGTGTCCGGAGCCTTTCCTGGCCTGTGCCTGGAGGGTAGCACATCTTTCCAGCCTCCCAGGGCTTTGCAGCCTGCAGATGCCACCTGTCCCTGAGAGAAGTTAGCGTCCCTGGCCCTGGCCGGTGGTCTCTCATCCTTGTGTGCTGCTCTGCTAAGAGATGTCCAAGGCGGAGCCGGGGCAAGATCCTTCCAGACTCATCTGTCAGAGCCCCAAGCCCTTTAGACCCAGAGCCCAAGGACCATGCCTTTGGGACATTAGGACTGCAGCCTTTGCTTCTGTGTATTTTGGAGTTTTGGTGACTTTTGTCACCTGGACACACTCATTTGTTAGCCATAGTGGGTTCCCTTGGTCAGCAACAGTGCATGTACCTCTGGATGTCATCTGAGGTGAGACCACCGAGGCCTTTTCTCTCTGTGTACAGAGGGGAGTTAGGAGTTGCTGGACTGGATGCATTACGAGGACTGGGGACAGGGTAGAGGGACATCCAGGGATCAGGGCATGAGTGGGGGCAACCCCCCGGCCTCTGCCCTGGCATGGTCTCCGCATGGGCTGAGGTGTAGCTGATTGGCTGCCACATTTCGGCCATGCTGGCTGGCGTGCCCATGTTGCAGATATTTTCCCGAGTTCCCCAGAATGGATGGTATTGAATCTCAGCCACATGCAACACTGTGTCCAGCATTCTTTGCAATAAATACTTTTTAAAAAATAATCTCAGGTTGTATTTGGTAGCCAGTTCTCCAT